GGTGTCCATCACCACACCTGACTAATTTTTGTATTTTTAGTAGAGACGGGGTTTCACCATGTTGGTCAGGCTGGTCTCGAACTCCTGACCTCAGGTGATCTACCCACCTTGGCCTCCCAAAGTGCTGGGATTACAGGCATGAGCCACTGCGCCCAGACAATTTTGTGCTGTTTTAATTGTGTTTTAAAAGCTACATGTGTCTTGCAATTCATTTCAAAAGGGTGAGGTTCTCCTGATCTTGAAATTGCCTTTCTAGTGGAAAAGCCGAGTCTATGTGGGGTCCCTCAAACAGGCTCTGTAACTGACCAGGCTACTCCCATGTTCTGTGGGCACCTGGGAGTCTAGTCAGGATTTAAGCAGAGTTCCTGCCATGAGAGCTGGAACCGGGCTTTCCGTGCAGGGCAGATGAGATTGTTTTGAACCCTGCTAGACTGTCTTGGGGCCAGCAACCTTGTTTTCTGGGATGACTTCCTTGGGACATATTCCCAAGAGCAAGGTCAAAGCATAAAACATCTTTGAGTCTCTTGTCTTTTTGTTTTTGAGACAGAGTCTCACTCTGTTGCCCAGGCTGGAGTGCAAGGGCACGATCTCAGCTTACTGCAAACTCCACTTCCTGGGTTCAAGCGATTCTCCTGCCTCAGCCTCCTGAGTAGCTGGGATTACAGGTGCCCCCCGCCCCCACACCATGCCTGGCTTAATTTTCGTATTTTTAGTAGAGATGGGGTTTTACCATGCTGGCCAGGCTGGTCTCGAACTCCTGACCTCAAGTGATCCACCTGCCTCAGCCTCCCAAAGTGCTGGGTTTACAAGCGTGAGCCACACACCTGGCCTAGTGGGTCCCCCAGTCTTCCCTGGGCCATGGCTTAGTGCCAGCCCCAGACCACTTCTTCCTGGTGCACCTCCAGGCCAGGGGGGCTTCCCAGAGGAAGGGACTTGTGGGTCTTGGAGGCTGGACAAGGACTGTAGGAATCCAGGAGTAGCCAGGGCCCTTGTCCTCTCCCCTCCCTCTTCTCCAGGCAAGAAAAGCTGAGAACAGAAAGGTTTAGTGCTGACTTGGGTGCTTGGGGTGCGATGTGTGGGGAGAGGGGGAGTCAGCCTCTCTCCTCAAGCACCCACTCTGGGGTGAGGGGTACAGGGCTGAAGGACAGACTCCAAGTGGCGAGGGAGGGAGACCCCACGCCGTGGGCCAGGCCTCTACATCATCCACCCTGGCAGACATCGCAAAGGGGTCAAAGCACTCGCTGTAGACATGGGCTCAGTCTCTGCCCCCTGCCCACCCTCAGCGATGACTACCTGTCCCTGGAGGGTTCCCGCTGGCCACCAGCCATCAGGCAGGCCACACGCTGGAAGTACACGCCCATGGGACGGGACGCAGCCGGCCAGCTGTGGTACACAGGCCTGACCAACTCGGACGCCTGGGAAGCCTGGTACAACCTGCCACGGGCCCCGGCCAGCCCCTTCCGCGAGGCCTACAACCGCTGGCACAGCTGCTACCAACACCGTGAGTGCAGCATGCCATCGGGTGAGTGCCCCCCCCCCCGCCCTGGGCAGCGGAGGAATGACCGCCAGCCCCCGCCCCACCGCAGCCTACACCCAGCACCTGCGGGAGACCGCCTGGCATGACCCCATCGTCCCTGCCCAGTACCAGGCCCCCAGCACCCGGTGGGGGAGCGCGCTGTGGAAAGACAGGCCAATCCGGGGCAAGGAATACGGTGAGGCTAGGTGCAGGGTGGGTCCTTGGGAGGGGGCACATGGTGACCCGAGTCCCACCTACAGTGCTCAACAGGAACCGGTACGGGGTGGAGCCACTGTGGAGGGCATCAGACTACGTGCCCTCCCTGTCGGCACCCCAGCGCCCGCCCGGCACCACCCAGAACTACCGGGAGTGGGTCCTGGAACCATACTGCCCCTCCACCTGCCAGCGGTCCCCGCCTTCCCTCACACCCACTCCCCGATAAAGGCATGCTACCAGGATGCACCCACTGTCTCTGCACCCAGATGAGGGGGCAC